GGAAAAGTATTCCTTATCCATGGATTAGAAGAATCAATATTGTTAAAGTGTCCATACTACCAAAGCACTTTACAGATTCAATGTGATCCCTATCAAAATACCAATGACATTCTTCACAGAAATAGACAAAACAATCCTAAAATTTATATGGTTTATATGAAACTACAAAAGACTCAGAATAGCCAAAGCTCTCTTAAGCAAAAATAACGAAACTGGACGAGTCACATTCCTGACTTCATATTACGATACAGAACTATAGTAACCAAAGCAGCATGGAATTGGCATAAAAACAGACACATAGACCAATGGAACACAATAGAGAACCTAGAAACAAATCCACACAACCACAATGAACTCATATTTGATAAGTTTCCAAAAGCATGCACTGGGGTAAAGACAGTCTCTTCAATAAATGGTGCTGAGAAACTGGGATATCCATATGCAAACAAATGAAACTGTGTCTCACCATATACAAAAATAAAATTGAAGTGGATTAAAGACTTAAATCTAAGACTTTAAACTATGAAAACTACTACAAGAAAACATTGTGGAACTCTCCAGGATATTGGTCTGGGGAAAGACTTTTTGAGCAATACCCCAGAAGCACAGACAACCAAAGCAAACATGGACAAATTGAATCATGTCAAGTTAAAAAGCTTCTACACAGCAAATGATACAGTCAACTAAGTGAAGAGACAACCCATAGAATGGGAGAATATATTTACAAATTACCCCTCTGACAAGGGATTAATAGCCAGATTATATAAGGAGCTCAAACAACTCTATAGGAAAAAAATAAAATAATCTTATCAAAAAGTGGGCAAAATATTTGAAAAGATATTTTTCAAAAGACAACATACAAATGGCAAACTGGTAAAAAAAAAAAAAGTGCTAACATCATTGATCATTAGAGAGGTGAAAATCAAAACTAGAGATATAATTTCACCTCAGTTAAAATGGATTATATCCAAAAGACAGGCAATAACAAATGCTGGCAAGGATGTGGAGAAACAGGAACCCTTGTACATTGTTGGTGGGAATATAAATTAGTACAATCACTATGGAGAACAGTTTGGAGGTTCCTCAGAAAACTAGAAATATAGTTACCGTATGATCTGGCAGTCTCACTGCTGGGTATATACCCAAAATAAAGGAAATCAGTGTATGAAAGATATATCTGCACTCCTATAATTGTCACAGCATTACATACAATAGTTAGGAGCAACCTAAGTGTCCATCAACAGATGATTGGATAAAGAAAATGTGGAGTCCTATTCAGCCATAAAAAAAGAATGAGATCGGCCGGGCGCGGTGGCTCACGCCTGTAATCCCAGCACTTTGGGAGGCCGAGGCGGGCGGATCACGAGGTCAGGAGATCGAGACCATCCCGGCTAAAACGGTGAAACCCCGTCTCTACTAAAAATACAAAAAATTAGCCGGGCGTAGTGGCGGGCGCCTGTAGTCCCAGCTACTTGGGAGGCTGAGGCAGGAGAATGGCGTGAACCCGGGAGGCGGAGCTTGCAGTGAGCCGAGATCCCGCCACTGCACTCCAGCCTGGGTGACAGAGCGAGACTCCGTCTCAAAAAAAAAAAAAAAAAAAAAAAAAAAAAAAGAAAAAAAGAATGAGATCTTATCATTTGCAATAACATGGGCAGAATTGGAGATTATTATGTTAAGTGAAATAATCCAGGTACAGAAAGACAAATATCACATGTTCTCACTTCTTTGTGTGACCTAAAAATCATAATAATTGTACTCATGATATAGAGAGTAGAAGGTTGGTTACCAGAGATTGGGAAGGGTAGAGGGGGGTTAGGAGGAGGGTAGATAGATAATGCGATAATAATAGATAAGTAATAATAAATAAATTAATAATAAATAGAATGAATAAGACTGACTATTTGATAGCACAACAGGGTGACTATAGTCAATAATAACTTAATGGTATGTTTTAAAATAATGTGAAGAATATAATTCGATTGTTTGTAACTCAAAGGATAAATGCTTGAGGAGATGGACATGCTATTCTCCATGATGTACTTATTTCCAATTGCGTGCTTGTGTTAAGTACATATCAGGTACTGCATAAATTTATACATCTACTATGTACTCACAGTAATTTAAGAAATAAATAAAAATAAAAAATTATATAATGTATGAAAAAAGACAGTCACTAAAGTATTCATAGAGCCATAGATTATATAATTTCATTTATGTGACCTTCAATAATTAGATAAAACTAAACTGTATTTTTTGGAAATAAATCCTGGATGGTAAAATTCTAAAAGAAAAGCAAGGAAAGTATCTTTGTGGAGGAAGAAGTAGTGATTAAGAGAGCACAGAGGATGGGCTTCCCTGGTACTGACAATGTTGTACTTCTTGACTTGAGTAGTAGTTGCATGGGTGTTCACTTGTCATTAATCATTCAGCCGAACATGTTTATTTTGTGCACTTTTCTGTATAGATATTATATTTTACAATTATGGAGTTTTTAAAAGGAGACTTTTTATTGGCAAGGAAACATATTCCTGAAGTATCATGAAGTGAAAACAGTTTACAAAAAAGATGCAAACTAGAACCTCAGCGAACATTAAAACTACAAAGACATTACATACAAAGTGCAAGAACTAAACTAGGATGCTATTATTAACTAAATTTTATGCTATTATTATCACTATTAATAAAAATCTTTTAAAATTTTTATTAGAGAAGAAAGACATGAAAGAGAAATGAGTAATATATAGAAAGAGAAAGGATAAGAGATAATTATTTGCATATGATACAGTTTAAGTATTTGGCCCCACCCAAATCTCATGTTGAAACATAATCCCCAGTGTTATAGGTGGGGCCTGGTGAGGGGTGATTGGATCATGGGGGCCAATGTCTCATGAATGGTTTAAAGTCCTCCCCTTGGTGGTGTCCTCCAGGTAGTAAGTTCTCTTGAGATCTGTTTGCTTAAAAGTGTGTGGCACCTCCACAGTCTCTCTCTTGCTTCTGCTCTGGCAAGGTGATGTGTCTGCTTCCCCTTTGCCTTCTGCCATAATGTAAGTTTCCTGAGGGCCCCTCCAGAAGCTGAGCAGATACTAGCATCGTGATTCCTGTACAGCCTGCATAACCGTGAGCCAATTCCACCTCTTTGCTTTATACATTACCCAGCCATGGATATTTCTTTATAGCAATGCAAGAATGGCCTAACACAATATAATATAATTTTTCCTGGGAAAGAATTTCCAGTGTTTTTTTCTATGAATTCCAAGGGCATATGCTTACACGGCCAGAAAAGAACAATAAAATCAGCAAAATGCAAAATTTACAACCATTTCTACATTTCTGAAAGTCCTGACAGTAAAAAAAAAAGTTCTATTCCAAAAAGCAACAAAAAAGCTAACAATTTCAAAATAACTGTTAGCAAGATAAGTGTAGGTTCTTTAAATAAAAATTTAAAAAACTCTTATTTTATATATTAATTTCAACCAAATTTCAGTCAATATTTGTTTAGAAGTTTGGCAAAACAAAAATAAAACAAAACACAAATATTAAAGAAAGAACTAAGGGAAAAGATATTGAGGAGAGAACCAGTTCTACGAGATATTACACCATTTACAAAGCACCAATAATTAAAATATTAGGTAATTGGCACAAGAATAGTGAAAACGTTAGAATTTTATAAACTATCACAATTAGCTTTTATTATAGATAAAATGGACAAGTTAGAATCACAAAATTGGGTAGATATACTAGACATGCAATCTCAATTCATGCTTTTACCAAAATAAATTCAGATTTATTAAGGGGTTAAGTATACTTTTAATCAATAACAAATAAAATCTTAAATAAAAATAAAACAGCATGTTTGCCTGTCAAATTAGCAAATAAAAACAATAGAGTACACTGGTGGTAGTTAGGATAAATGAAATAGGTACATGTTTCTATGTGAATGTAAATTCATACAATTATTTTGAAAGACTGTTTTGCAATATAGATAAAAATCCTTAAAATTCTATGTCAATATTGATCAGAGACTTCTGATAACCTAACAAAAAATTCTAATTCATAAATAAGCTTTTATATGAAAGACAGCATTATTTACATACCATAAAATTATTTGTAGTATAATCTAAACATTTTATACCTTATGTTCTCATATAAGTCAAACCTCAGAAAAAAAACATAAAAATAACTAAATTTTAACAGAGAGTACATCTGTGATAGAATAACTGGCTACTTAAAAAAATTAACATTGTATGCATGTATTTTTTTAATGATAAAAATATGCCCTTTTTAAAAGCAGAAAAATGTTCACTAAAACCATTGTAAAAGTAAAATACATATCAGTAAGCTTCTTTAGAGTTCCTTCCCCTATACTTTGTCATGACTCTTTAACCTAAATTTATCACTTAATTACTCATTGAAAATATAATTTTGCAAAAATCAATCTATAATCAATTTGTAGACAGAGGGTTGAAGACAAAGACACTTGAATATTTGGATGTTTTCAATTGGAATCAGTGTGTCCAACTGTATGATAAAATTAAACTAATTTGACCATTTTATTTATTTAAATCTATGATTCCATGCTTGTCACATGTCTAGGGGTTAAAAGTGTCAGTTGTGAAAATGTGATTCATTAACATATGTTTGAGAGAGTGTTGATGGTGTTTGGACTTACCAATGATGTGGCAAGGAATAATTTTAACATGTATCAAGGAATGTAGTTTTAGCTGATATAATTCTATGGGGAATTTATCAACCATTTCCAAAATATTTGTGTGATTGATTATCTGAGATATAGATGGAGCTTGTGAGAAGTACATGAGCCCTGTCTCTATGGGCAATGGAAGAACGTGGGTAGGAGGCCTAATACCCTCCTAACCAAAAGATACGAAGGTGATTAACATGAAGTAGGCTTTAGGATATTGTAAGCTTCATTAGGGGCTGGGCTTCTAGTAATCTTTCATCAAATACAGGGCTTCAGGTAAATGTCTTTGAAAACATAGCTTTAATGTGAAGCCAAATGGGATCACCTTTTCTCAGTCCAGTTTTAGGCCTCAAGATCTTCTTGTAAAGATAAGCTGAGTTTTTTTTCAGTAAACCTTGAATAGTCAGCCCTTTATCTAGCCAGCTGCAAAATCCAAGGACTTGCTGCCACATGCCATTTCCAGTCAGGTCAGAAAGAAAGAATACTGGAGGTTATGGATGGTGAGTGGGTGATTTGGTGTACTTAGATCTGTAACTACAATTGCTGGAATGGGCCAATGATCATGAGCACTAATTTGAATGCAGGCAAGTCTAAGAGAAAAATACATTTTTGCACATATATGCATGGGCTTTATGTTGTGATTTATGTATGGCCCCAGGATTAGCTTCCTTACAGAAGAACAAGAGACTGTAAATGTTCTCTCAAATGATCCTCTATTTTGGAAAAGGTGTGGCTATCTGAGAAGAGAATGATGCAATTTGTCTCTAAAACAGTGCCCCTAAAACTATAATATATACACGACTTACGTGGGAATCTCGTTTAAATGCAGATCCTGATTGAGGTGGTCTGATGCAGGGCATGATCTACCGCCCAGGTGTTGCTGATGCTGCTAGTTTGTGGACCACTCTTTGTGTAGCATAAGTCTAAGAGAAATAGCTAAACCCTTTTGTCCCATCTTTATCATATCTTTTGATATTATATAGCAAAACAGATACATCCAATAACCTATGTCTGTCTTTTTGACCATATACTTAAACTCATTGACCCTCTATTTATAAATTTCTAAAACAGGTGATAACTCTTGCCTTGTGTTATAGAACAGGTTAGAAATAATGTATGTAAAGTACCTATTATAGAACAGATTCTGGCTCATTGTAAATCTCTTCTCCACCCGGTAGTGACTATTAATGTAATTATTACATAAAAGAAAGGGGGGTGGGGTTTAACTAAAATAAGTTGCAACTAATCATTTGAATTCAGACTCTAAAATAACTCAAAAAGACAATCGCGTGATTAAAGATGTACATGAAAGAATATGAGAACCAAAAAAGTAAACATTATCTAGGTTCTATTAATAGAGGTTAAATATCTATATTAAGGGAGATACTGCAGAGACATCTGGAATTTTCAAGGAGATATTATGAACTCAAAAGTTATTTATCTATTGAAACTTGTTACTGAATAATAACAAGTTGGACTTGGAAATACTGTGGTCAACTCCAAGGTTATTATTTTTATTCTGGTATGCTGATGGATAAAGTATACTCAAGGAGGGCGGCACTGATGGTAATTTTTCCAAAGGCATTATCTGAGATATAGATGGAGCTTCTGAGAAATACATGCTTGGGAAATGTTTGAAAGAGGTTAGCACATATTCTCCCAGAAACAAGAAGATTGGACAGAAATTGAGCGCTTAGGCTGAGGAACCATGTGAAAGGAATAAATAAATAGTCTTACCTTTATCATACTCCTGGGGCAAAACTGATACTTGCCAAAATTATATGTTGACAGTTGTATTCTTAATATAAGAAGCTATTTCTAATTTCTCAAGTTTTCCCCCCCAAATAGCCACTATATTCATAAGGTAACTGTTGTTTTAATAGAATGTAAAAGCAAATGCCTTTATGCCATCCCTGCAGGAATTTAGACCAGACTTATGGTAAAACTGAAGAGTTGAGCTAAGATCTTCATTTCTAAGTTCCAGTATTTGAATACATTAGATATTAGCCAAGAAATACTACTTAATTGTTTTTATAGGCACCAACAGAAATGATTTTATAGTAATAAGAAGACGCAATAATCTGTAGTGTTTTAAAGTGTTCAAAATGCTTGTATGCACATTACCTCACTTAACATTTTAGAAATTTATTAATTTGCTAGTGTTTTAGCTTACTCTGCCCTTATAAGGAAGGCTTGGAATGGAGAAGGGCCTGGAAATGGGTGATAGGTTAGTGAACCAATGGTGTTTGTCAATCCCACCTTTTACTCACTAGTCTTTACTGAGTCATTCTAAAGGTTTTGACTTAATAGATACAACTCCTTTTCTTTGTATCTATCTTTTAGTAGTAGTATTTGTAAAAATTAAGTTACATAATTACAATATTAAATTTAACTGGCATATGAATGTTTTGAGAATAAATACAATTGATTTTGACAAGCATGCAATTCACTGGTAAAAACAAAAATCATGGGTATTATTCCAAAATCACTACTAGCTGGAAGGATGCAGTGTTCCCTGGATATTGTTGAATATATTTGCACGGGAAGTTTTCAGGTAATGAGATTAAGTAGTGACTGATTAAGAAAATTAAAACTTTTTCACAGTCATTTTTATCATCATCATCATCACCTATAAATGTACTTTTTTATAAATATGTTTTGGTGTGTGTCCTAAAATCCTTTCTGGCTCTGGAAAGGATATTCTTCGCAGGGCCAGAAAGGAATATCTATATCTATATCTATATCTATATCTATTTCTATATCTATATCTATATCTATATCTGTATCTATTTGAGTTTCTAGATATATATCTATATCTCTGAGCTTATAGATATACAGAGATATATAGTTATATAGATATGGATATATGTAGTTAAACATCTCTAATTTAAACCAGTCTCCTAGAGTAATGCAACATATACAATCCACCTTATTTGGGATCAGTAAGGGGCCAATCTGTGTCTTACTCATCTTAGTGTTGCCAAGAGCCAAAATCTGGACTCAGTAAAGGTTTGTGTTGAATAATTATGATAATGTTAAAGTGTTAGAATGTTACATTGTGTGATATGTTACCAACTTATTAAGAATCTGAGTTCTGATGAATTAGATGTTTATACGTTCTGTATATCTGCCAATGAAGTAGTTAAATCACCTTTATTTATCAGATGGAAAGTGCCTTGAAAGTTTGGCATTCTACGATTTGGCATAGTCTATGAAGCAAGTAAACACCAAAATCAACACATTTCCTGTGTAATCAAAAGTTCCTATACATTACTAGCAATTCTAAATTGTTTTGCTAATTGCACAGAAAGTCTACTAATGCCCAAAACATCAAGAACATACTAACAATCAAATAATAGTAAAAGTAATAGATTGTAAATACTTAAGTGGGAGAAAATTTTGCATGCTTTCCCTGCTAGAGACCAGAAAACATAAGTTTCATATCCTTTTACAAATGAAAGAGCATCCTACTTCTGTTTATGTTAACAGCTGGAGCTACCATTAATTTTATTTTGTTGTTCTCATACTCTTTATAGCTTGAGGCAATAATTCACTCAACTTGTGAAATAGTTACATCACCAATTTTGATGCTCGGTATGTTTTCATGTGTATTTGGTGAATTTCTTTTAAATTATTAAGCATTTTTTTTCTGCATTATGTGGGATAGAGGTAGTTTCAGTATTAAATAATCTAAATTCAGTGTAAGTCATAAACATAGCATTAAAACTTTTTTGATCTTTCTTATGGGATTGCTGTATTGTTATTTTTAAAGCTGTCACATAATTAGTAATTCTATAGCAGTTTTCTTATTCTAGAATGACAGAGTTTAGAAGTAGTCCACTGGTAAAATTTTTATATATTTAAAAATATAAATCGTAATGATCAGTATTTCAAATTTGCTACATTGTATTTAATTCTGGCTTTACCATAAAGCTATCTAATTTTTTCACATTCTAATGATTTATTAATATATAGCTGACAAGATCGAAACCTATTCAATGATTATGCGTGTGTTGTATCATTTAACTTAGTATTTAAATGCTCATTGTTCTGAGCTGCAGCACAAGCAATCAATCATATATTGCTTAATTTGGAATAGAATTTGTTGAGGGATGTCACTTTTCTGGCTATCCCCGCCTCTAAAATAGTTACAATTAAGAATTTTATAAAGTTGATCATAAGTTTCACAATTCATGTATTTTCAGTAGCATATTCGTAAAGTTAAATTGGCATCAGTTTGGTAAAATGGCAGCATGCATTAAACTGTATTTGTGGATAAGTCTTTTTCATAAGACACAGGAAACTATAAGCATTAGGGCAAGTAAAACTTTAAAAATAAAAACATGTAACTCAAATATGTAATTCTGTAATTCTTGCTTCATTCTTTTATTTCTTCCATTTAACAAAGCAAAACATTTTATCTCAGTCTGCCACATTCTAATCTTTTATTTTACTGACACTGTTTTGTGGGAGAGTATAAGAAGTTGATTAATATACCTGAGACAGACAGGATAAATCTCTATTGTGGTATCTGATGTAGAAGGGGCAACCGACTTCTGAGAGAGGCCATCTAAGGAAATGTGTTTTCTGGATCTGAGACATCAAAATTATCTGGGGTTTTATTATAAAGTAAGAAATCTATGCCCATCACTCAAGATTTGATTTAGTACAACTGAGTTGCACCTGGATATTAATCTTTGTTTACACACAGGTAATGTTAAGCATGCTAAAGTTTTGAAAAACACTGATACATTAATTCTTCATTTTTTTCTCGATTCTTTATCATATTGAATACCTAGAAATCAGCATTAACCTCATTCACAGTTTAATACTACAATATAACCATGAAGTGCATTTCTGTATATTGTACAAAACAAACTGTTCAGGACATTGTACATTATATTTCTCAATGATCTTTACATGCCAATTCATATCAAACATTCTTTTAGAACTATAAAAGAAACAAGAAGGTTTCTTGAAATAATGAATCTTTTTAATGTAAGAAGAAACATGCAATCAGCATCTTCATCTCTTTTTGCTTCGACAGTATGGAACTGTGGTAGGCAACCTCTAATATCCCTGCTTCTTGGTTACATACCCTTTGGAATACCCCTGCCTTGAGTATCAGTTGGATTACTACTTGCCTCTGACTAATAGAATACAGAATGATTGATTGAATGTCACTTCTGAGATTAAGTTTTGAAAAGACTGTGACTTTCATCATGGGTGATCTCTCTCACTTGTTCCAAGGGAAGTCAAGTGTATGTTGTAAAGTACCCTCTGGATAGGCCTACATGGCAAGGATTTGAAGAAAGCCTCTGGTTAGCAGCTAGTGAGGAACTGAGATGCTGTTTCCAATAGCCTGCAAAGAACTGAATCTTGCCAACAAGCATGTGAGTGGGCTTAGAAGCAGAATCAAACTCAGTCATGCTTCATATAAGACCACAGCTTCCAACAATTCCCCAACTGCAACTTCATGAGAAACCTTGATCCAGAAGCTCCCAGCTATACCAACCCCCAATTTCTAACCAACAGAAAATGTGAAATAACTTGTTTGATGTTTTAAGTTGTAAAGTTTTAGAATAATTTGTTATGTAGCAATAGATAACAATACAGAAACCAAGAGCTTCATTAATCACCTCACCTCAGATTCTCATATCAAAATTTTTCTTATGTGATCACTAATCTTTCTTCTTATATAATTTTATTTATCACAGGTGAGTTTTATATTAAATTACTTCAAATCCTTTTTAAAAATCAGATGGTTATTAATAGTAAAAAATTTCACAGATAACTCATAACTCTTTGTGCCTAGTAAATCAGGCCTCCCCTAGACCATCTTTGTCATTTAATCCAAATTGAAACTGCAAACTCATTTATATTTGATCTGATAATTAATCAAACTCTTTCTCAGCAGAATTACCTTTCTAGTACTTAGATCAAAATCATTGCATCACAGAATACTAGCACTGGAATGTATCTTAAATATTCTGGAGATCAGCCCTTTTGTTTTATGGATGAGTAATCTTAGATCTAAAAAAAGAAGAAGAAAAAAAAGATACAGCAAATTACCCAAGATGGAGCTGTTGCTTGAACTGAGATCTGATGACTCTTTTCCAGTGCTCATTTGATTCCTTGATCATAAATTTACTGGGTGGTTGAAGATGCTAAGAAGTGTTTTGAGAGATGGGTGATATGTAGCCCAGGTCTTGAACATTTTCATGTATAAATTCCAAAATGGGATAGTTCATTTGTACTAATATTTCAAAACTGCTATCAAATTTCTCATGGCTCTGTATACTATAGAGGAATGTTACAAAAAACATTGAGATTAGAGAAAAACCACGTCCCTAAAAGGTAAACTTATCTGTGACTATTTCTTACTACTAAATAACATTTTATCGAGTCCCTAGTGTCTTCCTTTTCTATGATGACATCACAAAGTTGTTGTACTACCAATGTTCAAAAGCAAAACATTGGTGGTGTTCATTAGTAACATAATTCAGATTGTATTGTGGATCTATTGTGTATAGATGGGAGTTTGGCTCATTTCTAAGTGAACAAACAAAATGAAGATTAAGACAGAGGCACTAAAGTTCCCTGCCTAAAGAGCCAGGTCTTTAATAGTTGACTAGGTGCAAGACTCAGAATTAACTATTTCATGTCAGTGTTATTATGAATGAAGATTTAACAACATAATGTGTACTTTAGAAAGTATCAGTTGCTTTCCAGCATTAAGTAACATATTTCTTATTTATATCAATTATCTCTTTTCGAAAGAGAGAAGTTGGTTTTTTTTTTTTTTTTTTTTTTTGGCCTGAGATAAAATAATTTCCTTTATCTCCCACTTGATTTTACAAGTGCTGACTAGCTCTTGCTAGTTTTATGTAATTGCATGGAAAGTTCTGGAATACCTCTCTGGTTGCACTTGGTGGTGAAGTTATTACACAAATAAATGCCAGGAAGTCAGTTATTTGCTTTCCTATTACTATGCACTGTTGGAGGCATTACTATCGTCTCTTGTTTAAATAAATTTCACCATGTCTTCACACCCCCAGGCCTAAATTAAATCAAAGTAGTTTTAGAGCTCAAGGACAGAATAAGTCACTATGGGAAAGTGGGACAAAGGAAATCAAGCACGCCAGATGGAAAGTTCAGACTGGCCAGTATCTTTAAAATGTCAGTGCTGTATAAAAAGGCTTTATAAGCCATCAGTCAACGATGGCTCTAGAAACAGGCCAGTGGCTACAGAAATTAGGCTTTTTTCACTAAGCCTTGAAAATTTATTTTCAAAGTGGGTTGAATTTTAGGTCATTTGTGCGGGTATATCTAATGAAGAGAAAAACAAAGTGATGGAGAAGGAATTTCTAATAAGATCTTAGTATTCATTAGAAATATAACCTCTTGCTTTCATAATTAATAGGATCTGAAGTTAATTTAATAAAAATTTGACTTATATACTAAAACAGGCAAGATTTGAACCTGGCTTTATTAAGTTTTTATTTTAGTTTACATGTTTGTTTCAAACAAGATTAAAAATTAAGAATTAAAAATTGATGTTTGTCTGGATTTTTACAACCAATTATTAGATCTATGGCAGGTATCCAGCCATTTAAAAATAACAGTGTAAAGCAAAGCCTCTAATTTTAAAGAAGAAAAGGAATCCGAAAGAGGGATGGCTATAGCAACCTTGATGATAAAGGAAAATTTGTGCAGAAAAGCCTGCAGTAAACAGATTTTCTTAGACTTAAGGCATGTCCTTAGTTTATCATACTCAGAAAAAAAAAAAAAGATCTCCTTAGTTGTGTAGCTATTTCATCTTAACTGAATTCACAGTAGCTAAAATATGCATGTAACAGTATTAGCTAAATTTATAGGCTAGGCACGGTGGCTCACACCTGTAATCCCAGGAGTTTGGGAGACCCAGGCAGGCGGATCACCTCACCTGAGGTCAGGAGTTCAAGACCAGCCTGGCCAACATGGTGATATACCGTCTCTACTAAAAATACAAAAATTATCCTGGCATGGTGACGGGTGCCTGTAATCCCAGCTACTTGGAAGGCTGAGACAGGAGAATTGCTTGAATCCCGGGAGACAGAGGTCGCCATGAGCCAAGACAGTGCCATTGCACTCCAGCCTGGGCAACAAGAGCAAAATTCCATCTCAAAAAACAATTATAGAGCACTCTATACACACCAGACACTTGTGCAAACTCATGATCATATATTTAACTGTTAAAATAGTCCTTTGAGGTAGATACTAGTAATGAGGAAATCATGATAAACAATCTGTATTAACAAATCCCTGCTTTATATCATTATCCCTACTCCAAGATTTCTAATATTGTTGAAACATTCAAAATATGGATTGTGTGGTGGGTTAGTGCACAGACTGTGGGGTTACCTACTTGGTTTCAAATACTGGCTCTGTCACGTTCTAGCTATGGCACTTTAGATAATTTGATCTCTTCCTACTTTTGAGTTTCTTCATGTATAAAACGAACTCTAAAAGGACTATTCTGAGGATTAAATGAGATAGAAGCTGTAAAACTATCTGTAACAGAACCTAGCACATAGTATGAATGTCATAATTGTCAGCTGTTTTTATTATTTCGATTTCCTTTAGGATTCCCAGGCAAGAAATGCACAATTGTAACATTTGTAACATTTGGTTAATATATTTAACTACACAAGTTAAGTATTAGAAGATATTTTTTAAAATATACATTTTCTGCCTTCAAGTGTCATATAATTCAAATAGAGATTATAAAGAATCACATATGCAATGTATTGTATTTGCAATGCTTTCTGCAATACTGTAGCACAAATAAAATATAATTTTATCTAAATTGTGTTCATCAGAGATTTTAATCAGAATGTAGTTGATTTTTTAGAGATTGGCTTTAAGAATAACTTTATTTTAATAGTTTATATACATATATATATATCACATAGAGATCGTCAGAAGGTTAGAAACAAAAAAGTGTGAAGAGTAAAGTAAACATTACCCATAAATTAACAATCCAGATTTTTCAAAAATTACTAATATTTTGGCATGCTAACTTAAAGTCTTTGTGTGTGTGTATAACTATATATTTTAAAATAACTGCATCACTTTTTACATAGAAATTTGTTATCCTTTTTTCCACTCAACATTATTTAATAAAAAATTTTCCAGTTTATTAAATGTGGGTCTGATGAGTTAGCTAAGGAAAAGAGAATAGTACTCCTTGACTTTGGGGGTGGGAACTGAGGAATAAGCAGTAAACATAAGAAAATAGTGAGTTTTATTTAGTGAATGGTGAGGTAATTTATTTGGTTTTAAAATAGCAGGAAAGGTAGGAGTTAATTTTACATATGCAGGTAGGAGTTAATATCCAGTCCTGCAGTCCAGGCAGGATGACGCTCTGTGGAATAGTGGGACGAGCAGTGGGGAGTGAGGGGCCTCAGTACACACCATATTAGTCATATTCAACACTTCAACAATATCAAGTTTGTTAATTGATGGCCACTTCACCTGTGACATGTGACTTGACCCTCCTCTTCCCTTGTTTCTTCATCTTTAAAATGTGACATCTGAAATATGGGCCCCAAATTAATAATGTACCATTTTAGGCCAAAGCTATCCCATGACTATTGCCTAGAACGGGAGAGGTGAACAGAAGAGGTAGGGGCTGTGAATGCTTTCGCAAAACTGACAAGCAGGGCGAAAGGGAAACTCTGGAATATGAGCTTCCAGGCTGCACTTGCATCTTGTTTATCTCACGGTTCTCAGGGGCCACCACCTTACCTGGCACACCGAATGTGCCTGAGGAATGCTTGATGCACTAAACCACAAATCAGTGCAATGGAATTGCCATCCCCCAAAAGTCCTTTTTTAAGATAAGAACGTATTTTCTGAAGTGGATTCTGATAGCTATTAGTTTTGGTGGTCTGGAGTATGCTTTTACTCTTTCTCCCTGATACTGGCAATAGAACACATAGGTCCACAGGTTTGGATATGAGACTAGGTTCTTGCTAATTGTATAGTCCGCTTCATTTTGACATAGTGACTGATTCATAAGGGTAGGACAGTCAATCAAATATATTTGTAGAATTAAATGTGGAAGAAAAAATATTTGTGCATTTGGTTAAAATATCAAGGACTGGATTTACCCTCTTTCCAGAAACAAGTAAAAACTGTATACAGCATTTGAAGCAATGGCACTCGACATTGGCATGAGGCAGTGGATGGAAGTGATTGCTAGAAGATGGATAATGAAAGAGGTGACTGGTAAGAGTGCCCCAGTGCACTGCCTGCTACAATTTATTAAAATATATTTTTCTTATTTTCACAGGTAAAAAGATGGCCTATCAGAAGGTCCATGCAGATCAAAGAGCTCCAGGACACTCACAGTACTTAGACAATGATGACCTTCAAGCCACTGCCCTTGACTTAGAGTGGGACATGGAGAAGGAACTAGAGGAGTCTGGTTTTGACCAATTCCAGCTAGACGGTGCTGAGAATCAGAACCTAGGGCATTCAGAGACTATAGACCTCAATCTTGATTCCATTCAACCAGCAACTTCACCCAAAGGAAGGTTCCAGAGACTTCAAGAAGAATCTGACTACATTACCCATTATACACGATCTGCACCAAAGAGCAATCGCTGCAACTTTTGCCACGTCTTAAAAATACTTTGCACAGCCACCATTTTATTTATTTTTGGGATTTTGATAGGTTATTATGTACATACAAATTGCCCTTCAGATGCTCCATCTTCAGGAACAGTTGATCCTCAGTTATATCAAGAGATTCTCAAGACAATCCAGGCAGAAGATATTAAGAAGTCTTTCAGGTAGGTGAAGAAGAAACAGATGTTGTTTGAATTTAAAAAAGTTTTCTTTTCAAATTTATTTCAGAAATTTGGTACAACTATATAAAAATGAAGATGACATGGAAATTTCAAAGAAGATTAAGACTCAGTGGACCTCTTTGGGCCTAGAAGATGTACAGTTTGTAAATTACTCTGTGCTGCTTGATCTGCCAGGCCCTTCTCCCAGCACTGTGACTCTGAGCAGCAGTGGTCAATGCTTTCATCCTAATGGCCAGCCTTGCAGTGAAGAAGCCAGAAAAGATAGCAGCCAAGACCTGCTCTATTCATATGCAGCCTATTCTGCCAAAGGAACTCTCAAGGTAATATGACCATTTGTCTCTGTCATTTACAGTTTATTTTTCTTTGTTTTTTCTCCTCTTTCAGGCTGAAGTCATCGATGTGAGTTATGGAATGGCAGATGATTTAAAAAGGATTAGGAAAATAAAAAACGTAACAAATCAGATCGCACTCCTGAAATTAGGAAAATTGCCACTGCTTTATAAGGTTGGTCCAGTGAATGTTATTCAGTGGTTTGGAATATTTTTAATAGCTTGCTTCCCTCTTTTAGCTTTCCTCATTGGAAAAGGCTGGATTTGGAGGTGTTCTTCTGTATATCGATCCTTGTGATTTGCCAAAGACTGTGAATCCTAGCCATGATACCTTCATGGTGTCACTGAATCCAGGAGGAGACCCTTCTACGCCTGGTTACCCAAGTGTCGGTAAGTTTGTTGGTCATCATTATTATACTTGTAAGGATTATCTTCCTTTGTCTTTTGAATACAGATGAAAGTTTTAGACAAAGCCGATCAAACCTCACCTCTCTATTAGTGCAGCCCATCTCTGCACCCCTCGTTGCAAAACTGATCTCTTCGCCAAAAGCTAGAACCAAAAATGAAGCGTGTAGCTCTCTAGAGCTTCCAAATAATGGTAAAGTATTTAATGTCGTTCTCTGTATTTTAAAGCAAAAGTCTTTAAATTTTTATTTTTTCAGAAATAAGAGTCGTCAGCATGCAAGTTCAGACAGTCACAAAATTGAAAACAGTTACTAATGTTGTTGGATTTGTAATGGGCTTGACATCTCCAGGTAAGTAGGGTTGAAAATTTATAATCTACACTTTTAAATGGCTCTTGTCCCTTTCTATTTTCAGACCGGTATATCATAGTTGGCAGCCATCATCACACTGCACACAGTTATAATGGACAAGAATGGGCCAGTAGTACTGCAATAATCACAGCGTTTATCCGTGCCTTGATGTCAAAAGTTAAGAGAGGGTGGAGACCAGACCGAACTATTGTTTTCTGTTCTTGGGGAGGAACAGCTTTTGGCAATATTGGCTCATATGAATGGGGAGAGGTAAAGCAAAATATACATTAATTACAGTGCTTACAGATAGATCCTTTTTTTTTTGTTATTTCAGGATTTCAAGAAGGTTCTTCAGAAAAATGTTGTGGCTTATATTAGCCTCCACAGTCCCATAAGGGGGAACTCTAGTCTGTATCCTGTAGCATCACCATCTCTTCAGCAACTGGTAGTAGAGGTAAGACAAACCACTATTGTATCAAATGATTATATGTGTTAACAATTTAAATTATGTTTTTCAGAAAAATAATTTCAACTGTACCAGAAGAGCCCAGTGCCCAGAAACCAATATCAGTTCTATACAGATACAAGGTGATGCTGATTATTTCATCAACCATCTTGGAGTTCCCATCGTGCAGTTTGCTTACGAGGACATCAAAACATTAGAGGTGATTGTTCCTAAAAAATGCAAAACACACACGTTTTAAATGTTTCTTTTTTGATTTGCCGCAGGGTCCAAGTTTTCTCTCCGAGGCCCGTTTTTCTACACGAGCAACAAAAATTGAAGAAATGGATCCCTCTTTCAACCTTCATGAAACCATTACTAAGGTAGGGGAGAAATGCATTCAAAAATAGGTGAGGCTAGTATTTTCTTTTTCCTTTTTTCTTTCAGCTCTCAGGAGAAGTGATTTTGCAAATTGCCAACGAACCTGTTCTGCCCTTTAATGCACTTGATATAGCTTTAGAAGTTCAAAACAACCTTAAAGGTAATTTTCCTTTGAATTATAGTAATTTTACCTCTTCTGAGATGGGCTCATTTATCTTCACCAGGTGATCAACCCAACACTCATCAACTGTTAGCCATGGCGTTACGCCTGCGGGAGAGTGCTGAACTTTTTCAGTCTGATGAGATGCGACCTGCTAATGATCCCAAGGAGAGAGCACCCATCCGCATCCGGATGCTGAATGACATTCTCCAAGACATGGAGAAAAGCTTTCTGGTAAAGCAGGCACCACCAGGTTTTTATAGGTAGGATGCATGTCTCAAAAATTATACTTTTTGAAACATTTATACATTTTGTATTTCTTTTCAGAAACATCCTCTACCACCTTGATGAAAAGACAAGCCGGTTTTCAATACTTATAGAGGCTTGGGAACACTGCAAACCCCTTGCATCAAATGAGACCCTTCAAGAAGCCCTGTCAGAGGTGTTGAACAGCATTAATTCAGCTCAGGTTTACTTCAAAGCAGGACTTGATGTGTTCAAGAGTGTCTTGGATGGGAAGAATTGAGAAAACTCTGAGCATTTTTAAAAGTTTGTTTACAATTCCACAAGCAAAAGCTCTAATTTAACCAGATTTTCTGACATTGAAGGCTTATTTTCCCCAATGGCTTTTTGACAAGTATAAAGCTATTATTACATTGTATTTTTTAAATGTAAATATAGAAAGAACATTTTGCACATTTAATATTTTTCTTATATCTACATTTCTGAATATGTAAAGCAAGTTATTGAAATAGGACTTAAGAATTACCTATTAAAAAGAAATCTGATATATAAAAATATGTACTATTTTAAGGAAAAATTTCCAAGAAGTTCTGGACTATCTTTGTTCCTATGGGGAGGGCATATAGGAACACAGTTTATTCTCTCTGATAGAGCTATTAATGACTTAGTTTCTGTAAAAGAAATGGAGAGTTGATATGGTTCAGATTAACTTCACTATTAAGTGTTCAATATGAAGAATTCAAGTATTCTGACTGAGTGATTGGTTGACCTAAACCACTTTGAATGTTTCTATTTTATGAAATGAAGTTTCTCTTCTTAACACAACTAGATGTAGTAATACACTGGTTATGAAATTGTATTTTTTTAAGTATTAATGAAAAAAGAGCCATAAGCATTCCAGGAGAAAATCTCAAGGGAGCTACATAGAGCAATTTAAATGCAAATTTTTTTCCTAACAACTTACAAGGTGACTAGCTTTGAAACCCCTAATTTGCCTCAGTTGATTTTCTAAGAATTTCAGGAGTGATGTATGTCTTAAGAGGGAGAAAAAAATATTTCTTATTACTTTTTCTCTTGTTTCTGTTGGAAACACTGAAGCAGGGACTCTAAAATGAAAGCATCTCACATTGGTTTTCTTTCTTGTATCTTTTCTGAAACTCCTTGCTGTAAGGCAGCTTTCTCAGAGTACTATATATTTTCAACAGTAAAGTAGCAGAGTTTCTCTTTGAAACCCAAAATGTCTTCTAAAGAATCAAATTTCTATTTCTGCCTCTGACAAAAAGAACTTACTATGAAAGAAATAGTTGTTTTATCAATAAAAGCCCCTTAATATTATGAAGAAACTTTTCATATTTTTTCTTCTTTATCCTTAATTGTGACTAAGATGGAAATCTAGAAAATATTCATGCTTCTAAGTTTCTGCAGTGTTACTGTAAGAGAGTGTCTCGTCTACACTTCAGTTCTTCTCTCATGTGGAAAACTAAGCTTTTTATATTGACATTGCCATTGAATAGCTCTAGCAACTATTATTATTCCCCCAAACCCTAAAATTCTACCTATTAGGTGTCAGGTTAAAGTTCTAATTTATCTTTAGAAATTTATGTGAAAAATGGTTTTCCTATACTGGATAAAGCAATTCCCCTTAGGAAACATAGCCTCAGAGTATTTCATATAAATTTTCTCTATCTAATTCAAACATATCTCCCCATGATACACCGCCAGAGTGACATTGCAGACAGTCTGTGTATGTTTAAATTTTCACTTTTTATGGATGAGCATAAACCTAGTCTTAGTTTAAAGGCAAACTAAAGTTGAGGGGAAATAATTAATCAATACTGATTAATTGATTTATAAGGTTCAACACTGTCTACCCTAAATAATTTTTATATGCTCAAGGCAAAGCAGGGAATAGAGGCAATTAGCTAGATAATTCAAGCAGAAATCCATTTTCATCGAAATTGCCTGTGTGCACATATTTTTAGATGAAAAATGAAACTACCTTACAATATTATTTTTTTAACCAATGTATTTGTTTGCAAACATTTGCCATGTTGAAGAGTGTGTATAGGAAAGGTCTAGAAATAAATAGGCTTGTGCATACCTAGGCATTCATGCTCTTTCTTCCTCTTCAGAGATCATCAGAAAAGAGGTGGGAATACACAAGCAGGTGCATGTAAGCCCAAAAGCTAGAAAGCCTTATATTTAACCAAAGGTTGATGTGTTCATTCCAGTTATTCACTTACAGATGAAACTAAAACAAATAAAGGCAAGCTATTATCAGTTTGGTAGTTCATTATTTTAGAACAAATTTCTAAATTAATTTATTCCCATAACCTACAATAGCACTGAGAACAGAAAACATGTTTCTTCTTCATTTTGTTTAAAGATTGCGTACCTAGGTAAGTCACACTGTATAGATAAAAACCTTCTTCTGTATTCCTCACCTCTAAATTATATGTTATTTGCTATTTGAAAACTGTAGTTAACTATGGTTTTTTATTAGTCTATTAAAAGATACGTGGAGATATTAAATTATACCTAAAGCAGACGTCCAACAAATTCTGTACATGCTGCTTTACATCTTTGCAACAAACCTCTTAACTAGCAGCATTATTTCTATAGTGTGATTACCTGAGGGTGCCTCCAAATGTATATCATTTCACTCCCCTCCCCTCCCCACCCCCAATAGATTCAAATAAATAAAATCCTGAGCAAATTAATAGCAAGTGTTAATGTGAATTGGTAGTAGGTTTAAGCTGTTGCTGAGTCGTCTATATGCCTGGTACTTCTCACAATCTTTCATACATAGAATTGTGCCTAGGAAATAATGAATCATAAATATTCTCTGAAGAAAATGTGGTAAAGGTGTAACGGTGAAATTTATGTTCAGGCAGGGTACACATGAGATACTGCCCTTTATGGAAAAGCATAAGTCTCAGAATCAAAAGAAAGCCTAATAAAGATTCTGGTCTAAGCCCTGAGATCTTGCCTTCAGCCAGAGAAGGCATTATCAATTACCCCCACCAGATATAGTAACTAAACCCAAAGTGAGTAAGAAACTTGGACATAGTCATGTATTTAGTTAGTAACAAAAGCACCACTGGAATTTAAGCTTCTCTGCTTTCTCATGCAGTATATCTTGCTTCTCCCTGAGGAGACAGGGTTATAAATGATCTTTTCCAGTGCATTCGATGTAACCAGCCATTCTGTCAGATGTTGCATGGGCTGGAAACACTGCTTTTAATTCAAGGCTAGTTCATTCTCTGACTGTACCTGACAAACAAAACTCTCCCCGAGAATTCAGGCAAAGGACACAAAGACTGGGTACTTGAGAGAAAGTGGGGAGAATCCTTACAGAACACCAGAAGTCAGGAAGAAGGACATTGAGCAAAATATATCTGTAAGAGGGCAAGTCAGGCCAGTGTTAAGTCAACAATCTAAATCACCGTTTCTCAAAATGTGAAATTTAGAAAGACAGGGCTAGGAATCTACATCTTCAGCAAGATTTCTGGATGTCTGTTACACACACTGAAGTTTAAGAATTTCCAATCTACGTTAATCGTAGTTTCCAAGAAAACACTAATTGACATTTCTAAATAAATTGAAGAGTCATAATAACAAGAAAGACGTAAAGATTTGTTATTAATGGAATCATTATGAGAAAAGAAAAGTGGACCCATTTTATCTCTAAGAAAACAATTCAGTTGCAGCTTATATTTGTGCCTGCTACATCCCAGGCACTGGTGTTTTAGAATTTTTCCCATGTATCCTTTTTTTTTTTTTTTTTTTTTTTTAATTCCCACAACAACCCATTTCAAAATGAGAAAACTAGGTTGAGTGACTTGTCCACAGTTCCAAAGCTAATAAAAATGATGAGGCATATTTCTCTTCTGGGCCCACTGTATTCAGTTCTTTGTTCTTTACACTGAGTGCCGAAAAAAAAAATCAGACTATTTTGATTCTAGAAAGTGAGATAATTGAAAATGTTAACATATTTCTCCAAAACTGATCAGACTGTGGAGTCTGTCACTTTTTTGGTATAATAAAGGAGTTTGAAGAAACAAATGACATCATTCCTGATGATGGTAGCCCACTCCAACAAAGGCGTATATATGTAGGCAAGTTTGAAGATATCTATAAGAGCATTAAAAGGCAAGTGCACCATTGTGGAATATCATGACGAGTAGGCTTACAAACAGTAAAAAGAGACCAGAAACCACAAGTCTTACACTTTCATTCTCTAAATGCTTATATAATTTCACTAAAAAAAGAAAAGCAGGTGCTGTGATTTAGAACAACAGTTTTATGTTATTTTTAAAAATTCAGAATAACCAATTGACTTTTTAAATTAAATAAACGTAGAGCATATAGTAAGTTTCCCCACAGGAAAGACAGATGTTAACAAAAATAAAATAAATGATTATTTGTGACCATGTTACTAATGATGAATCAGCATCTTTGCCTCAAATGAAAATCTATAATTATTTGTATGATAAATTGGTAGACCTAGCCAAAAATGTTCTCATGAGACATTCTGTGATATGTGTAATTGATTACTCCAAAAATTAAGCTTTCTCTGAGGGTAACACATTGTCATCTCATTGGTTTAATGGGCTATTTAAATGTGCCTTAGCCACACATTTGCTTAATAGAAAGGAATTATTTTAAACTACCAATCCATATGTTGAGTGGAAAGGAAGTTGGCCCACATATTCCAATAAATATATCAGCAATATAACAGTTTCATCATGGGACCATGGATACAGTGCAGGGAAAAAACAAACAAACAATATTTGAGAAAATATATATATTCTGCCCAGCCACACTGGTGAGTTTTTATTTCTTGTATGAGTTTAAATTGCCAACTTAAAAAAGCCTCATTAGAATTTGCTATTCGAAAAGACCTTAAAAACCCTCACAGAGTTCTAAACATCCCATTCATTGAAAATAATTTTCAGTTAAGTAGATTTGTTTTGTGCACTTCACAACTTTTAGGTGACATGAATTTGAAGCGTAGCAAAAGAAATGTATAAAGATAGCCTTTTCTGGTCATTACCATGTCTACTCAAGTTTCTGTTTTCTAGGTACACTCTAGCATTGTAACTTTTTCCCCCTGAGAAGTAATTTTAAGATCTATCAGTCTCAATTTAAATGATCTGTTAATCAGCCAGAGTTTTAGTTTCATAATATCGTTCCATTGCCTGACAAAGATATACACACTGAAGTGCCTTTAGCAGACCTGGGACCGTCAAGAATCTTGTTACCCTGATTATTGCAAGATGACATATTTCTTAAGCCATTTATAATCTCATATTCGGGTTGAATCTGAATTTACAAATAAAAGGGTTAAATTGAGGCAGTTTCAAGCAGCATTTAGGAAAATGAAGTGGCTTCAAATTTTAGTGTTTCTGGTTACATTATTTTGTTTGAATTATACAATTACATAATTTTCTGTAACCAAAATGGTAATTTTGATGGATTTTTTAAATGCCAAAATCCAATCATCAAGGCCAAAGAAATGCATGATTACTCTGATTTCTTATGCACCATTCAGTCAAGACTTAACTCAGAGGCAGTTGATTCAGTGCTTACATCTAGACAAAGCTTTAATGAGTGCAGACCCAGCCTAACAGTATTTCATCTAATTTCTTTGATGGCTTAAGCCAATAAGCACTGAGGTAGCTTTTCTCAGAAGGAAACAGATTTTATTTTCCAGGGGCTAATTAATATGCACCACCTAAGTCCCCAAAGGATCACACAGGTGCCTGTATCATGCCATATGTCATGTGCTATATTCCTGCAAGCTCAAGAGATTAATATACAATCATTATTATGAATTATTATGTTGCATTGAAGTTAATGTCGGTCTTTTGTTCTAATTAAAGTACAAACGTGGCATCTGAATAGAAGCTTAGCTAGAGAAGTGGAGTTAGAGTCCCTATTTTAATGAACTACATATATTTTTCAATCAAAATGTGTAATTATTTAATTATCTAGCCTGCTCAGTAATCATAACTCTCCAACTTCTTCAAAGGGCCTTTATTCAATATGTTACCACTCATATGGTCATTACTTGGTAAGTGTTTTATATTTTGAATTTCTTAGATGCTTTCAGTGTATGTGCTAGTGTTTTATTAATATTAAAAATTTTTGTTTACTTATATATCAAGCTGCTGCAAATGGACTACCTTATTTTAAAAGTTAGAATAAAATGCTATTACTCTCTAAACAGAACTTTAGCATATCTGTTTGATAAGAAATACACAAACAAAATATTTTTCTATGCTATTGCAAATTGTCCGCAGGAAGCAAAATGCCAGATGGTTAAGTGTAGCTCACATAATTATATTCCAAAGGTGTTATAAACAATTCTATTTAGCATCTGAGATAGGTCTATATTAGGCAATTTCATGTTTACATTTCTAACAGAAAGGTTTAATGGCAAATATTCCTTATATTCTAACTTGCTACTTGGAGAATATGGATATTCTGAAAAGAAAAACCCTTTCTAGAACACTGTGCAGGACTAATTTTTTTTTAATAGACATCCAGAAAATAGCCTGGGCAACAAAGTGAGACCCTGTCTCTCTTAAAAAAAAAAAAAAAAAAAAAAAAAAAAGAAAAGAAAAAGTAGCTAGGCATGTTGGTGTGCACCTTTGTAGTCCAGCTACTAGGGAGGCTGAGGCGGAAGAATCATTTGGGCCCAAAAGTTTGAAGCTGCAGTGAGCTAAAATCATGCCACTGTAGTCCAGCCTGTGTAACAGAACCTATCTCAAAAAAAGGAAAAGAAAGTCACATGCTGTTGATAGTAGTTTTATATGTATTTGGAATGTTAATATGGGACACATGCATTTAATACTTTAATCATGTATTCAATGTAGCAGCATTTAGATATGTAAGATTTTAGAAGTAAAATCTCAGTGGTATAACATTTAAAACACAGCCTTAAAATGAAGAATAGGGATGAGCAGGAGAAAATTTATAAATTAACCCAGGGTAAAATTTGGAGGAAAATTTTTCCAAATAAATTTGCTTTGATTAAAAACACATATCTCTCAAGAGGTGTCCCAATTACTAAATTATGTTGAACTGTTGTGGTGTTTAGCCTTGTTCAAAATGATTTGATTATCATCTGGATTCAGAAATCTTTTCATTGTACAGAGATTTCATTGTCATTGTCGTTGTTGTTAACTGATTTTTAATGATATTGATTTAGAGGCATTTGTCGGTAGTTTTTAAATTACTATATAGGGTTGAATGTCTAATTTCTATAATGTGTGGATGCCCATCAGATATTTAGTGCATTCTATATTTAGCCCAAGTGTGATCACAATTTATTTTATAACTTTTTATGTGTTACTTACATGACTCAATATGCATCTTACTTAAGAAATTATGTTGTGATCTGGAGTGACACAAATGGATTGAGATACCACATCCATTAAAAATATAAGTGAATATTTTATATTTAAGTTGTTTAAATATTTGCACATTATTGAAAACATAGTACTAGGAAATGAAGGCACCATTTAACAAACGTGTTCTGAATCATAATTTTCATGAGTTTGTACGTGAAATGTTAATGTTTAAAACACCCATTTTGAAATTATTAAATACAGGTAAAAACATTGCTATACTGTGTTTTTATGACAAAATATAC